CAATCTACATTAGAAAAGAGAAAACTGGGGCTCAGAAAGTTTTAGAAACTAATTCAAGATCAAGCTGGTAAGTAGCAAAAAATTTAGAATTAAGTTCTACATATCTGGTTCCAAAACCAGGACTCTTTTCATTACAGCAGTGGTTCTCAACAGAGTTGCGATTTTGCCCCCCAGGGAATATTTCACAATGTCTGGAGACATTTATGACTGTCAGGATTGGAGGTGGAGTGGGTGGGGTCTGCTTCTGAGAAGCTACTTGCTTCTAGTAAACGGAGGACAGGGATGCTACAAAACAGTTCATAGGGACAGCACCCCCACAACAGAGAATTATACAACCAGCCCAAAATGTCAATGGACATTTGGGCTGAGAAGTCTTACATGACAGAATGCTTCCTACCCTGATCTGACGTTATTTCCAAGGATTCAAAGGTAACTGCTTCAAAATTAAACAAATTATAGAAAGCCATCAATAAATCAACCCCTTATTCATGTTGCAGCTCTCTTCCATTATAAATAAAAATGGATTGAAACTTACGATAAAAGGGAGGCAGGGACAGGAGCGGGGAAGCTTGGCGAGCAGAAAGGAAATTCAAACTTATTATTAAGGTTAAGAATTAAGATGTAAATATGTAGATGTTTTTCACCCCTAGGATTTTCACTAATCCAAAAGTTCACGGACTGCTTTGAAATTTAATTATTTGGAACTGGTTAAATGTTACCCTGACCTCAGCTAACATTTGTGTTTCACTTTTCTCCGGGACCCAGGGGACGTGGATGCCAGATGAGTCCACCTCCTCTCCCTGCTCTTCCCGCAGGGACAGAGCCTGCCAGGTGCTGGTGACTCGGATCCTGACAGGAGGTCGCTCTGCGGAAGACTGGCAGGATCCCAGAGCAACAGACTGGGGCTCGATGCCCCTTCCCCGCCAGGTCTCTCCGTCCGCAACTGTCCTCCTAGTACCGGGTATCCCGCAGGCGGGGCTGCGGAACGCACGTCCCCTGCGCCGTGACGTCACAATAGCGACTCACTGGACCCAGCCCTTAGCAACGGCCTGGCAACGGTTTCCCTGCTGCTGCAGCCCCCGTCGGCTCCTCTTTTCCAGTCCTCCACTGCCGGGGCTGGGCCCGGCCGCGGGAAGGACCGAAGGGGATACAGCGTGTCCCTGCGGCGGCTGCAAGAGGACTAAGCATGGATGGCAGCCGGAGAGGTAAAGGGCAGCTGTCAGGGGCTACCGCCGCCCCTAATTTATGATTTTTTTTTCTTGTTAAAAGTCAGAGCAACCTCTGTCCTTCCCAGATATGGTCCACCGTGCCTATTTAAAGGACACTTGAGCACCAAAAGTAATGGTAAGTGAGGTGCTTAAAACGGCAGCTTTGTTTAAATATATAATGATTATGTTTTAATTTTTAGCTTTTTGCACTGACTCCTCTTCTCTCAGACTAAGCACTCTCCAGCTGGTCAAGAATCACATGGCTGTTCACTATAATAAAATCCTTTCAGCCAAAGGTAAAAATGTGCAAATGTGAACTCTCTGTACTAATATTATTAAACTATTACCTTTCTCTTTCAGCTGCAGTAGACTGCTCGGTTCCAGTAAGCGTGAGTACCAGCATAAAGTGTAAGTAATTTTTGGACATTATTACCTTTTTACCATATTTTGAAAGATTTGTTTTCCCTTTTAGATGCAGACCAACAACGAAGAGAGAAACTCAAAAAGGAATTAGCACAATGTGAAAAAGAGTTCAAATTAACTAAAACTGCAATGCGAGCCAATTATAAAAATAATTCCAAGTCACTTTTTAATACCTTACAAAAGGTAAGATAGTATTTTTATTTTTTAAAAGCAAACAGTTGATGACTGTCATATCGAATGTTCTTAGCCCTCAGGCGAACCGCAAATTGAGGATGACATGTTAAAAGAAGAAATGAATGGATTTTCATCCTTTGCAAGGTCACTAGTACCCTCTTCAGAGAGACTACACCTAAGTCTACATAAATCCAGTAAAGTCATCACAAATGGTCCTGAGAAGAACTCCAGTTCCTCCCCGTCCAGTGTGGATTATGCAGCCTCCGGGCCCCGGAAACTGAGCTCTGGAGCCCTGTATGGCAGAAGGCCCAGAAGCACATTCCCAAATTCCCACCGGTTTCAGTTAGTCATTTCGAAAGCACCCAGTGGGGATCTTTTGGATAAACATTCTGAACTCTTTTCTAACAAACAATTGCCATTCACTCCTCGCACTTTAAAAACAGAAGCAAAATCTTTCCTGTCACAGTATCGCTATTATACACCTGCCAAAAGAAAAAAGGATTTTACAGATCAACGGATAGAAGCTGAAACCCAGACTGAATTAAGGTATGACACATCAGCAACCAACAGTAAATCCTGATTAACAATTATTTATTTTAAATTATTACAGCTTTAAATCTGAGTTGGGGACAGCTGAGACTAAAAACATGACAGATTCAGAAATGAACATAAAGCAGGTAATAAGTATGAAATCTTTTGGTATTGCTACATTAAAAATAAATATTTTTTTTATTGCATCCCCAGGCATCTAATTGTGTGACATATGATGCCAAAGAAAAAATAGCTCCTTTACCTTTAGAAGGGCATGACTCAACATGGGATGAGATTAAGGATGATGCTCTTCAGCATTCCTCACCAAGGTAAACAGTTCACAGGAGAAATAATTTCAACTTTTGCTCAACTACTTTAACTTCCTCTTTCTAGGGCAATGTGTCAGTATTCCCTGAAGCCCCCTTCAACTCGTAAAATCTACTCTGAGTAAGATCTTTTTTAAGTCTTCGTTTTGCATATTTTTATGCTATATATTGCCTTCCTTTTACAGTGAAGAAGAACTGTTGTATCTGAGTTTCATTGAAGATGTAACAGATGAAATTTTGAAACTTGGTTTATTTTCAAACAGGTTAGTTTTTTTAATGGTGTTATGTTAATTCAGAGACATTAACATTTTTGTTTATCATTTGTAGGTTTTTAGAACGACTGTTCGAGCGACATATAAAACAAAATAAACATTTGGAGGAGGTTTGTCTTTCCTTATAACTTCATTAGAAAAAATGTAATTAGTCTCATCTTTTCTTAATCCTAGGAAAAAATGCGCCACCTGCTGCATGTCCTGAAAGTAGACTTAGGCTGCACATCGGAGGAAAACTCGGTAAAGCAAAATGATGTTGATATGTTGAATGTGGTCAAGGCTCAAGAATTTGCATTTCTAACAGATTCCAGATGCTGCTACTACTGGTCCGAAAACAACCCCACTGGAAGATGAATAAAGTGGACACAACAAATAGCATATGTTCTACTATAGAGGTGGCCACATGAAGAGCTCTGCAAGCCCACTGTGAAATTGATAGCAAATCTTTATTCAAGTGTATTAATTGACCCACAAATATCCTGATTAATGAAGCTGGCTAGTTTGGCAAGATGCATTCTAACTCTTAAAGTGATTGATTACTGTGGAGATGTGTGATGACAGATTGGCACCTACTAAGGAAACCTCTCTTGCCTGGTACATTATTAAAAATAATCCAGTGGGGAAATAGGACTAATTTAATTACATGCCTTTATGCAGTAAGATCCACAGTTGAAAAATAGAGGCAGTAGCTTTAATTGCACTGTAATGTTCACACACAAATCATATCTTGCTTGAAACAGTTTTATGGCAAAAATAGACCATATATTGATTTCACATATATAACATTTAACCCTTCAAGCCTTTTTGCCCATTAAATATACACACCTTTACAAACCAATAACAGTTTAGAAGAATTAAGCTCTTCTGATTATAAACTTTTACATTATTGATCAGACAGTAGCACATAAAATTGCTTTTTTTTTTAGTATTTTACATGAATAATTTTATTTGTGCTTCATGAAAACTCCATTTATCCCATTTTTTATTATACTTTAAGTTTTAGGGTACATGTGCACAATGTGCAGGTTTGTTACATATGTATACACGTGCCGTGTTGGTGTGCTGCACCCATTAACTCATCATTTACATTAGGTATATCTCCTAATGCTATCCCTCCCCCTCCCCCCACCCCACAACAGGCCCTGGTGTGTGATGTTCCCCTTCCTGTGTCCATGTGTTCTCATTGTTCAGTTCCCACCTATGAGTGAGAACATGCAGTGTTTGGTTTTTTGTCCTTGCGATAGTTTGCTGAGAATGATGGTTTCCAGCTTCATCCATGTCCCTACAAAGGACATGAACTCATCATTTTTTATGGCTGCATAGTATTCCATGGTGTATATGTGCCACATTTCCTTAATCTAGTCTATCATTGATGGACATTTGGGTTGGTTCCAAGTCTTTGCTATTATGAATAGTGCTGCAATAAACATGTGTGCATGTGTCTTTATAGCAGCATGTTTTATAATCCTTTGGGTATATACCCAGTAATGGGGTGGCTGGGTCAAATGATATTTCTAGTTCTAGATCCCTGAGGAATCGCCACACTGACTTCCACAATGGTTGAACTAGTTTACAGTCCCACCAACAGTGTAAAAGTGTTCCTATTTCTCCACATCCTCTCCAGCACCTGTTGTTTCCTGACTTTTTAATGACTGCCATTCTAACTGGTGTGAGATGGTATCTCATTGTGGTTTTGATTTGCATTTCTCTGATGGCCAGTGATGATGAGCATTTTTTCATGTGTCTTTTGGCTGCATAAATGTCTTCTTTTGAGAAGTGTCTGTTCATATCCTTCGCCCACTTGTTGATGGGGTTGTTTGTTTTTTTCTTGTAAATTTGTTAGAGTTCTTTGTAGATTCTGGATATTAGCCCTTTGTCAGATGAGTAGATTGCAAAAATTTTCTCCCATTCTGTAGGTTGTCTGTTCACTCTGATGGTAGTTTCTTTTGCTGTGCAGAAGCTCTTTAGTTTAATTAGATCCCATTTGTCAATTTTGGCTTTTGTTGCCATTGCTTTTGGTGTTTTAGACATGAAGTCCTTGCCCATACCTATGTCCTGAAAGGTATTGCCTAGGTTTTCTTCTAGGGTTTTTACGGTTTTAGGTCTAACATTTAAGTCTTTAGTCCATCTTGAATTAATTTTTATATAAGGTGTAAGGAAGGGATCCAGTTTCAGCTTTCTACATATGGCTAGCAAGGTTTCCCAGCACCATTTATTAAATAGGGAATGCTTTCCCCATTTGTTGTTTTTGTCAGGTTTGTCAAAGATCAGATGGTTGTAGATGTGTGGTATTATTTCTGAGGGCTCTGTTCTGTTCCATTGGTCTATATCTCTGTTTTGGTACCAGTACCATGCTGTTTTGGTTACTATAGCCTTGTAGTATAATTTGAAGTCAGGTAACATGATGCCTCCAGCTTTGTTCTTTTGGCTTAGGATTGTCTTGGCAATGCGGGCCCTTTTTTGGTTCCATATGAACTTTAAAGTAGTTTTTTCCAGTTCTGTGAAGAAAGTCATTGGTAGCTTGATGAGGGTGGCATTGAATCTATAAATTACCTTGGGCACTATGGCCATTTTCATGATATTGATTCTTCCTATCCATGGGCATGGAATGTTCTTGCATTTGTTTGTGTCTTCTTTTATTTCATTGAGCAGTGGTTTGTAGTTCTCCTTGAAGAGGTTCTTCACATCCCTTGTAAGTTGGATTCCTAGGTATTTTATTCTCTTTGAAGCAACTGTGAATGGGAGTTCACTCATGATGTGGCTCTCTGTTCGTCTGTGATTTGTGTATAAGAATGCTTGTGATTTTTTGCACATTGATTTTGTATCCAGAGACTTTGCTGAAGTTGCTTATCAGCTTAAGGAGATTTTGGGCTGAGACGATGGGGTTTTTTAAATATACAATCATGTCATCTGCACACAGGGACAATTTGACTTCCTCTTTTCCTAATTGAATACCCTTTATTTCTTTCTCCTGCCTAATTGCCCTGGCCAGAACTTCCAACACTGTGTTGAATAGGAGTGGTGAGAGAGGGCATCTTTGTCTTGTGCCAGTTTTCAAAGGGAATGCTTCCAGGTTTTGCCCATTCAGTATGATATTGGCTGTGGGTTTGTCATAAATAGCTCTTATTATTTTGAGATACATCCCATCAATACCTAATTTATTGAGAGTTTTTAGCATGAAGGGCTGTTGAATTTTCTCAAAGGCCTTTTCTGCATCTATTGAGATAATCATGTGGTTTTTGTCTTTGGTTCTCTTTATATGCTGGATTACATTTATTGATTTGCATATGTTGAACCAGCCTTGCATCCCAGGGATGAAGCCCACTTGATCATGGTGGATAAGCTTTTTGATGTGCTGCTGGATTCGGTTTGCCAGTATTTTATTGAGGATTTTTGCATCAATGTTCATCAGGGATATTGGTCTAAAATTCTCTTTTTTTGTTGTGTCTTTGTCAGGCTTTGGTATCAGGATGATGCTGGCCTCATAAAATGAGTTAGGGAGGATTCCCTCTTTTTCTATGGATTGGAATAGTTTCAGAAGGAATGGTACCAGCTTCTTGTACCTCTAGTAGAATTCGGCTGTGAATCCATCTGGTCCTGGACTTTTTTTGGTTGGTAGGCTATTAATTATTGCCTCAATTTCAGATCCTGTTATTGGTCTATTCAGAGATTCAACTTCTTCCTGGTTTAGTCTTGGGAGAGTGTATGTGTCGAGGAATTTATCCATTTCTTCTAGATTTTCTAGTTTATTTGCTTAGAGATGTTTATAGTATTCTCTGATGGTAGCTTGTATTTCTGTGAGATCAGTGGTGATATCCCCTTCATCATTTTTTTATTGCCTCTATTTGATTCTCCCCTCTTTTCTTCTTTATTAGTCTTGCTAGCAGTCTATCAATTTTGTTGATCTTTTCAAAAAACGAGCCCCTGGATTCATTGATTTTTTGAAGGGTTTTTTGTGTATCTCCTTCAGTTGTGCTCTGATCTTAGTTATTTCTTGCCTTCTGCTAGCTTTTGAATGTGTTTGCTCTTGCTTCTCTAGTTCTTTTAATTGTGATGTTAGGGTGTCAATTTTACATCTTTCCTGCTTTCTCTTATGGGCATTTAGTGCTATAAATTTCCCTCTACACACTGCTTTAAATGTGTCCCAGAGATTCTGGTATGTTGTGTCTTTGTTCTCACTGGTTTCAAAGAACATCTTTATTTCTGCCTTAATTTTGTTATATACCCATTAGTCATTCAGGAGAAGGTTGTTCAGTTTCCATGTAGTTGAGCGGTTTTGAGTGAGTTTCTTAATCCTGAGTTCTACTTTGATTGCACTGTGGTCTGAGAGACAGTTTGTTATAATTTCTGTTCTTTTACATTTGCTGAGGAGTGCTTTACTTCCAGCTATGTGGTCAATTTTGGAATAAGGGCAATGTGGTGCTGAGAAGAATGTATATTCTGTTGATTTGTGGTGGAGAGTTCTGTAGATGTCTATTAGGTCTGCTTGGTGCAGAGCTGAGTTCAATTCCTGGATATCCTTGTTAACTTTCTGTCTCGTTTATCTGTCTAAGGTTGACAGTGGGGTGTTAAAGTCTCCCATTATTATTGTGTGGGAGTCTAAGTCTCTTTGTAAGTCTCTAAGGACTTGCTTTATGAATCTAGGTGCTCCTGTATTGGGTGCATATATGTTTAGGATAATTAGCTCTTCTTGTTGAATTGATCCCTTTACCATTATGTAATGGCCTTGTCTCTTTTGATCTTTGTTGGTTTAAAGTCTGTTTTATCAGAGACTAGGATTGCAACCCCTGCCTTTTTTTTCCATTTGCTTGGTAGATCTTCCTCCATCCCTTTGTTTTGAGCCTATGTGAGTCTCTGCATGTGAGATGGGTCTCCTGAATACAGCACACTGATGGGTCTTGACTCTTTATCCGTTTTGCCAGTCTGTGTATTTTAATTGAAGCATTTAGCCCATTTACATTTAAGGTTAATATTGTTATGTGTGAACTTGATCCTGTCATTATGATGTTAGCTGGTTATTTTGCTCATTAGTTGATGCAGTTTCTTCCTAGCATTGATGGTCTTTACATTTTGGCATGTTTTTGCAGTGGCTGGTACCAGTCGTTCCTTTCCATGTTTACTGCTTCTTTCAGGAGCTCTTGTAGAGCAGGCCTGGTGGTGACAAAATCTCTCAGCATTTGCTTGTCTGTAAAGGATTTTATTTCTCCTTCACTTATGAAGCTTAATTTGGCTGGATATGAAATTCTGGGTTGAAAATTCGTTTAAGAATGTTGAATATTGGCCCCCACTCTCTTCTGGCTTGTAGAGTTTCTGCTGAGATTCGCCGTTAGTCTGATGGTCTTCCCTTTGTGGGTAACCCGACCTTTCTCTCTGGCTGCCCTTAACATTTTTTCCTTCATTTCAACTTTGGTGAATCTGACAATTATGTGTCTTGGAGTTGCTCTTCTCGAGGATTATCTTTATGGCATTCTCTGTATTTCCTGAATCTGAATGTTGGCCTGCCTTGCTAGGTTGGGGAAGTTCTCCTGGATAATATCCTGCAGAGTGTTTTCCAACTTGGTTCCATTCTCCCCATCACTTTCAGGTACACCAATCAGACATAAATTTGGTCTTTTCACATAGTCCCATATTTCTTGGAGGCTTTGTTCATTTCCTTTTACTCTTTTTTCTCTAAACTTCTCTTCTTGCTTCATTTCATTCATTTGATCTTCAATCACTGATACCCTTTCTTCCAGTTGATCGAATCGGCTACTGAAGCTTGTGCATTCATCACGTAGTTCTCTTGCCATGTTTTTCAGCTCCATCAGGTCATTTAAGGACTTCTCTACACTGTTTATTCTAGTTCGCCATTCATCTAATCTTTTTTCAAGGTTTTTAGCTTCTTTGCAGTGGGTTCAAACTTCCTCCTTTAGCTCAGAGAAGTTTGATCGTCTGAAGCCTTCTTCTCTCAACTTGTCAAAGTCATTCTCCATCCAGCTTTGTTCCGTTGCTGGTAAGGAGCTGCGTTCCTTTGGAGGGGGAGAGGCGCTCTGATTTTTAGAATTTTCAGCTTTTCTGCTCTCTTTTTTCCCCATCTTTGTGGTTTTATCTATCTCTGCTCTTTGATGATGGTGACGTACAGATGGGGTTTTGATGTGGATGTCCTTTCTGTTTGTTAGTTTTCCTTCTAACAGTCAGGACCCTCAGCTGCAGGTCTGTTGGAGCTTGCTGGAGGTCCACTCCAGACCCTGTTTGCCTGGGTATCAGCAGCAGAGGCTGCAGAACAGCACATATTGCTGAACAGCAAATGTTGCTGCCTGATCGTTCCTCTGGAAGCTTCATCTCAGAGGGGCACCTGGCCATGTGAGGTGTCAGTCTGCCCCTACTGGGAGGTGCCTCCCAGTTAGGCTACTCGGGGGTCAGGGACCCACTTGAGGGGGCAGTCTGTCCGTTCTCAGATCTCAAACTCCTTTCTGGGAGAACCACTATTCACTTCAAAGCTGTCAGACAGGGACATTTAAGTCTGCAGAGGTTTCTGCTGCCTTTTGTTCGGCTATGACCTGCCCCCAGAGGTGGAGTCTACAGAGGCAGGCAGGCCTCCTTGAGCTGTGGTGGGCTCCACCCAGTTCGAGCTTCCTGGCTGCTTTGTTTACCTACTCAAGCCTCAGCAATGGTGGATGCCCCTCCCCCAGCCTCGCTGCCATCTTGCAGATAGATCTCAGACCGCTGTGCTAGCAGTGAGTGAGTATCTGTGGGCGTGGGACCCTCCGAGCCAGGTGTGGGATATAATCTCCTGGTGTGCCGTTTGCTAAGACCATTGGAAAAGCTCAGTATTTGGGTGGGAATTACCTGATTTTCCAGGTGCCATCTGTTACCACTTCCCTTGGCTAGGAAAGGGAATTCCCTGACCCCTTGCACTTCCCGGCTGAGGCGATGCCTCACCCTGCTTTGGCTTACGCTCGGTGGGCTGCACCCACTGTCCTGCCCCCACTGTCCGACAAGCCCCGTGAGATGAACCCGGTACCTCAGTTGGAAATGCAGAAATCACCTGTCTTCTGCGTCACTCGCGCTGGGAGCTGTAGACTGGAGCTGTTCCTATTTGGCTATCTTGGAACCGCAAACAGTATGTTTTTCTTACATTTTTTCCTTTACCTTTTTGTTTGACTTACAGGGGTTTAAGTATTCTGTATTATCTTGTTTTTATTAAACCTGTTCTAGAAATAAACTTGTTGTCTCTGGAGAATATTCAGTTTTTTCAACCTGTTTGTTGGTCTGAA